TTGTTTCCCTCTGATATTCAGATTTCTTTTATCCAAAGTTTTCTGAACATTTGACATATGCATGGAGTAGTAAGAACGCACATTCCTTTGGCTAGGGATTGCATAGTGTAACATTGAAAGGCTTTAGTTATTCTTGATAAAATCAGAAGAATCATTTTGGCAATGTCCATGTTTCCTAATATGTATTTAATTGTTCTAGTTATCTCTAGATTCGTAACACTTGCTTCCAATATTGGCTGCTTTTCACCAGTGGTTATCAGTAGATGTGCTGCATAGACATGTTCAACATCACATAAAGTGTGTCATGAAAAACAATAAAGCACAAATGTTTTTCCTTTCTGCTTCATTTCAAACCTTAGAGAAATTTGTCAGAGTAGATTTATGTTAACTCTATATGTTCCTTGATATTTGAAAAAGAAAGGAAATGAGAGGTAGCTCTCCTTTTTGTACGATAGCAAGGAAAATATGGACTCTCCTACATGGTTCTTCAGCAAGTTAGAATTCTTATTTCATATCTTACACAAGTTTTAAATCTATCCAGAGTTTGTTTTTAATCAACAGCCTTTACCCCCTTGTGATTGTCAGACTCGCATCTACCTTTGTTTTCTGGTAAAAATAATAATAATAATAATCTTTCAGTTCTGATGTGAACTGCAATAACACCTAACAATAATCTTGAGCACACAGACATTATACATTCTACTCTGGAAAGGATTGCAGAATATCTCTTAAAACTCAACAAAAGAATTTTTCTTAAAAACCCTCTAAGATACAAAGGAATAAAACTGAGACTTAAACATGCAGTGAGTCAATTGTTCATATGATTAAAAATAAGTACCTTCTTTATAATGAAAAGGAAAAGTAGCTCAATGTGTTCCTTAAATATAACTAACCAAAACAAATCTTAGCTGGCAATTTGAAGTTGCCGATGCTTCCTGGAAAGAGTTCAGACTCTCAGGTTGATGCAGTGTTCCCTCCCACAACTCTGACATGTATATAAATTCTGAGCTCTCCAAAGCCCACTGCCAGTTCTCTTCGGGGACTAACTGCAACGGAGAGACTCAAGATGATTCCCTTTTTACCCATGTTTTCTCTACTATTGCTGCTTATTGTTAACCCTATAAACGCCAACAATCATTATGACAAGATCTTGGCTCATAGTCGTATCAGGGGTCGGGACCAAGGGTAAGTGAGTGGTTTGGTTTTATAAACCATTTATTAACTTTTTTCCTTTCCCTCTATCCTCCAGCCCAAATGTCTGTGCCCTTCAACAGATTTTGGGCACCAAAAAGAAATACTTCAGCACTTGTAAGAACTGGTATAAAAAGTCCATCTGTGGACAGAAAACGTAAGTCTCTTTTTTTTTTCATAATATGTCAGCATTTTAATATTAATTTTCTTCCTATGTACAGGACTGTGTTATATGAATGTTGCCCTGGTTATATGAGAATGGAAGGAATGAAAGGCTGCCCAGCAGGTAAAATCTCAATTTTTTGAATTAAATAAGGACCCAGTACTGATTCATTTCTTGATTATTTCAGTTTTGCCCATTGACCATGTTTATGGCACTCTGGGCATCGTGGGAGCCACCACAACGCAGCGCTATTCTGACGCCTCAAAACTGAGGGAGGAGATCGAGGGAAAGGGATCCTTCACTTACTTTGCACCGAGTAATGAGGCTTGGGACAACTTGGATTCTGTAATTCATTATTTTTATCAATATATTTATTTAATTGAATTTCTATCATTGCAATTTTTCCTAGGATATCCGTAGAGGTTTGGAGAGCAACGTGAATGTTGAATTACTGAATGCTTTACATAGTCACATGATTAATAAGAGAATGTTGACCAAGGACTTAAAAAATGGCATGATTATTCCTTCAATGTATAACAATTTGGGGCTTTTCATTAACCATTATCCTAATGGGGTAAGTTTTATCAGTAAAAAGTACACTTATGATTCAGCACTTTGATTTTTCCAAATAATTATAGGTTGTCACTGTTAATTGTGCTCGAATCATCCATGGGAACCAGATTGCAACAAATGGTGTTGTCCATGTCATTGACCGTGTGCTTACACAAATTGGTACCTCAATTCAAGACTTCATTGAAGCAGAAGATGACCTTTCATCTTTTAGAGTAAGTCCAAGAGCAGATTGTCTTGAGTCATTGAAAGTCTCTGAAAAGCACATTTGTGTTTCAGGCAGCTGCCATCACATCGGACATATTGGAGGCCCTTGGAAGAGACGGTCACTTCACACTCTTTGCTCCCACCAATGAGGCTTTTGAGAAACTTCCACGAGGTGTCCTAGAAAGGATCATGGGAGACAAAGTGGCTTCCGAAGGTAGTTTAATGTCTTCATCTCTAAGGAGTCTCTGAAAGCTACCTGTTTTTATTGTGTTCTCCAGCTCTTATGAAGTACCACATCTTAAATACTCTCCAGTGTTCTGAGTCTATTATGGGAGGAGCAGTCTTTGAGACGCTGGAAGGAAATACAATTGAGATAGGATGTGACGGTGACAGTATAACAGTAAATGGAATCAAAATGGTGAACAAAAAGGATATTGTGACAAATAATGGTGTGATCCATTTGATTGATCAGGTCCTAATTCCTGATTCTGGTAAGCAACTTTTTTTGTTTTTGTTTTTGTTTCATTGTTGTGATGGTGATGGTTTATTTTTCAGCCAAACAAGTTATTGAGCTGGCTGGAAAACAGCAAACCACCTTCACGGATCTTGTGGCCCAATTAGGCTTGGCATCTGCTCTGAGGCCAGATGGAGAATACACTTTGCTGGCACCTGTGAATAATGCATTTTCTGGTATGTGCTGGACACTGTTGTTCCTGCTCTCTATAATGCTCTTTCTTAATGAATTTATTTACAGATGATACTCTCAGCATGGATCAGCGCCTCCTTAAATTAATTCTGCAGAATCACATATTGAAAGTAAAAGTTGGCCTTAATGAGCTTTACAACGGGCAAATACTGGAAACCATCGGAGGCAAACAGCTCAGAGTCTTCGTATATCGTACAGTAAGTGAATCACAACAAAATAAAAAGTCTGTATGACACCCCATACCTTTCTTTCCTTTCCTAGGCTGTCTGCATTGAAAATTCATGCATGGAGAAAGGGAGTAAGCAAGGGAGAAACGGTGCGATTCACATATTCCGCGAGATCATCAAGCCAGCAGAGAAATCCCTCCATGAAAAGTTAAAACAAGATAAGCGCTTTAGGTAAGCCTATTAGTGGCACCTCCACAGAGAATTGACAAAATACATATACATTCTTCCCACTTAGCACCTTCCTCAGCCTACTTGAAGCTGCAGACTTGAAAGAGCTCCTGACACAACCTGGAGACTGGACATTATTTGTGCCAACCAATGATGCTTTTAAGGGAATGACTAGTGAAGAAAAAGAAATTCTGATACGTAAGTGGAAGTGAATTCCAGATATTTTCCCTTTCAATAAAAATAAACATATATTTTCCCCTAGGGGACAAAAATGCTCTTCAAAACATCATTCTTTATCACCTGACACCAGGAGTTTTCATTGGAAAAGGATTTGAACCTGGTGTTACTAACATTTTAAAGACCACACAAGGAAGCAAAATCTTTCTGAAAGAAGTAAGTTGTCTAGAATGAATTTATGATAGTGTTTCCTCATTGAAATTGCCTCCTATTTTGATAGGTAAATGATACACTTCTGGTGAATGAATTGAAATCAAAAGAATCTGACATCATGACAACAAATGGTGTAATTCATGTTGTAGATAAACTCCTCTATCCAGCAGGTTTGTAATTATTGAACTCATTGATAGGCTAATACCAATATTCATTTAATATTTCTCTTCATAGACACACCTGTTGGAAATGATCAACTGCTGGAAATACTTAATAAATTAATCAAATACATCCAAATTAAGGTACTAAAAGTTACTTGATTTATTTCTTTTTTTCATGTTACTAAATATAAACATTTATTTTCAGTTTGTTCGTGGTAGCACCTTCAAAGAAATCCCCGTGACTGTCTATAGTAAGTATATAATAAATATTGGCCACCTGGGTTATTTTTCATGTTCCACTTTCTATACTTTCAGCAACTAAAATTATAACCAAAGTTGTGGAACCAAAAATTAAAGTGATTGAAGGCAGTCTTCAGCCTATTATCAAAACTGAAGGTAAAAATCAATGTTATACATGGTTCCTTTTAATGATAATTTGTCTCCTAAAATAATGTCCCAGGACCCACACTAACAAAAGTCAAAATTGAAGGTGAACCTGAATTCAGACTGATTAAAGAAGGTGAAACAATAACTGAAGTGATCCATGGAGGTGCGTTCCTTATGTTACCTGGGGCCGACTACAATCAAATGCATTTGTATTCCCCTGCTTTTAGAGCCAATTATTAAAAAATACACCAAAATCATTGATGGAGTGCCTGTGGAAATAACTGAAAAAGAGACACGAGAAGAACGAATCATTACAGGTAGCCATTAATTCCATACATGGATCTATGCCGTTTTAGACCTTTTTCATTGTCCTTCTCATAGGTCCTGAAATAAAATACACTAGGATTTCTACTGGAGGTGGAGAAACAGAAGAAACTCTGAAGAAATTGTTACAAGAAGGTCAGCATTTCTAGGAAAATAAGAATGTGACTCCAATTTCTGCTATAAACATGTATCCTCTCAGAGGTCACCAAGGTCACCAAATTCATTGAAGGTGGTGATGGTCATTTATTTGAAGATGAAGAAATTAAAAGACTGCTTCAGGGAGGTTAGTAAAAGGACAACAACTAACCCCCTTAAAGTTTCATTGCTTACTTTTTATATGATTTCAGCGAATTGAAAACATGTATATAATAGAAAAAACTGGACTTCATGCTGAGTATAGATGATACATATAAAAGAAGTCAAAATTTGGAGAAAAAATTTAAAAAGATAAGTAGAAAAATGAAGTAACTGTAGAAACCATACTTACTCTTTGATCTCAAATGCCCAAAAACTGAATGAAAATGTGAATTTAGGCCGACCAGGTAGTCTTGTCAATAAACTAAAAGAAAAACAGGAAAATTGAGAAATATGTTACAACTATAACAACACAAAACAGCATAGTTTTGAAACACTTGCAGTTCTTAAATATAAAAGCTTTTATTAGTTAATTTTTTAAAAGGATCTCATAGGATTGACACTGAATCAGGTTGGGAGGTGGAACAAGGGTGATGGCATATTCTTTCTGAATTACTTATTATAACATTTCTAGAATCATTAGGTCAGTGCTACTTTGTTGTCGTCAATGTACAATAAAGGAATCACAAATTGATCTTAGTGATAATTTTACAGAGGCAGACATTGCACATAGGTATGACTGCAAAAATGGGTGGCTAACTCTGGGAAGATACTTGTGTTAAACTTTATATGACATTTAATAACCCTTCATCATAAGGCAATGTTTTTTACAAAAAGATTGAAAAAATCATGTAAGTCATTTACTCTGCAAAAATGGCACATTAGGTGGGGTTCCAAAATCCATAATGAAACAATGTGTTTTGCAACTAAGAAACATTCATTATGATATATGGAAAACACTGTCTGTCTACTTGTCCTTTACGAAAAAATGTAAAACTCTGAGGATCATAAAATTTAACTACTAAAAATAATCTTCGTGTTTAAGTGATACTTATTTAAGACTTTACACTGTTCTGTTTAACCATGGTCTCCTGTCTGATTTTAGCCATAATTGCGAAGTATTTCTAACTACAACAATTTAATTTTAGACACACCCGTGAGGAAGTTGCAAGCCAACAAAAAAGTTCAAGGTAAGTGTATTGGCTATA